AGGATTAAAAGAGTTATTAACAAATGAAAAGCATAGTATGTATGTTAGCTCCAACTTTCACAGCAACCCTGCAAGAAAGACATCCCATTTTACAGATGAGAAAATGCCATCAGTGAGGTCAAGGGACTGGCCCAGAGTCACAGAGTGAGCAAGTGGCAAAGCCAGAAAATTTGATTCCACAGCCTGATTCTCTACCTGCCCCCCTCCCCTCATCACCCCTGTGACAGGGAAGCTCAGAGCTCAGCAGGCACTGTACTGAAAAGCCTGTTTGAGTCCCAAGATAGTTGAGGTGGTATCTGCACTTCACTCCAGAACCTAAAAACCAGGCAGGGGCCTAATTTCTGGGACTTATAGATGCCCAGAGTAGAAAGGTGGAGAGTTCTTTCCCGACAGTGAGCCCACAGATGTGTGGGAAGGAGGAAGAGAGCCCAAAGCAATGTGTAGTGGATCGGTCAGGCCTCGGGGGTGAGCTGAATCTCCACTGGAGGAGTGTATGTGTGTTTGTGTGTGTGTGTGTGTGTACGTGTACACACATGTGCCTAGAGGTCTGTGTGCATCTATTTGTGTCTGTACATGAAACGTACCTTTGTGTAAGATGTCAGTGGTGTGTTTTAGAGTATGAATATGACTGAGAGTGTGTGCATGCACGTGTTTGTGCACGTCTCTGTGTGAATGTCTACGAGAGAACACATTACCCAGTGCTCCAGGGGTAGGCAGTTACATTTTCTGGTTGGCTGAGAGTTAATCAGCAGTGCCTCATTGTTCCACCCCCTGTAGAATAATTTTTTTCCTCAAATGTCTGCATCTGCTGCTTTTGAAGAGGGATGATGACAGCCTGAAGGGTGTACAAAGAGGGTGACCAGGGTTGAGGGGCATCCTGGAATCCATGCTGGAGAAGGACTGGCTGACACTGGTGGTTGCTGCCCTAAATCTCTGCAGGCCTTTGCAGGATCACAGGGTGCAGACAAGTTCTAAGGGGCTACTGGGCTGGACTGAGGCAGGCAGGCAGGGTCAAGCTCAGTGTGAAAAGCATTCTAGATGTGGGAGTGGTCCAAGGATGTGGCAGGCTGCTTTGGGGATACTGAGCTCCTGCCACAGAGGCATGGCACAGCCCTGAGCATCTGCCTGTCAGGGGCATTGCCAGGGCAACTCCCGCCCTGGAGAAACAATCGGGTTCCTTCCAGTCCTGATATTTGGGGCTATTCATTTCTGCTCCCACAGCCAAGTCCTGTAGCTGAGTCAGACTCCTGTGGGCCCCTACCATTCCTCAAACAGTCCTGGGATTTCTTATATCCATTTTTTCAGATGAGAACATGGAACACTCAGAGGGGTGAATTGATTGTCCCTAACCATGTTCAGGGGGACTTGAACCCAGGGCCTCTGACTGCTAATATGTTTCTCTGTCCACCTCTCAAGACTCCATAGCACAGAGCCTTATACAGAACAGCCACTGGTGGGTGCCACTGACTGGCTTGCTGCCTCTGTAGCACCATCATGTGAAAATGATGCCCTGGCATTTCTGGAACACTACTGGGAGAAACAGGAGGCCGTTTCAGCTCAGAGGGTGAGAGCCTGTGCTCATGTTGCAGGGAGCGGTCTGCAAGACAGCATCAAGGGGAGGGGAACCCAGACAGGGGCACCATCACGATACACAGATGCCCAGAGGATGCAAGGACGGTGGGTGTCCAAACGTCCAGGAGGAAGGAAAGAACTCTTTGAGGTCAGAACTTCCTGCTACTACCTGAGTGACCTTGGCAACTTGTTCAGCCTCTCTGAGCCGTAGTCTTATTATTTTAAAAACTGAAATAATAATTCCTTCATGGATTATGGGAAGAGTAAGTAAGATTTTGTGTGTGTGTGTGTGTGTGTGTGTGTGTGTGTGTGTGTGGTGTGTGTGAACTTCTCAGTATTGAATAAATGGTATCTGTTGCCTTAACGTTGCTATTCCCACCTGTTGATGGAGGACGGACATGAGACCAACAGGGGAAAGTGGGCCCTTGAGTCACAGGACACAGGGTGCTGGAAGCAGTGAGGGCATAGGGCTGGCTGGGGAAAAAAGCAGGGTGGGAAAGGATGCCCCGGTAGCCAGGGGCCCTAGCCCTGCCCACCGCTGCTGACCTCACTGAGAGCTTCCACTTCTTCCTTTTAGGCGCATTTTCCTGGTACCTCACCAAGCTTGAGGTAGGCCAGGCCCAGGCATATCCCACGGTCTGTCTAAACATGTGTTCTCGTGCTGTGTGACCTTGGACAGGCCCCTGCCCCTCTTTGAGCTTTTCTGTAAAGTAAGCAATTTCACTTGCTGTGTAAGCACCACCTTGCCTTCTCCCTAGGCACCAGCACCCTGCTGCTGAAAGGATGGAGGCTCAGGGGGACTGGACTTACATAGGAGGGCCTGGGACTGGTAACAGGTAATAAAAGGCCACACAGTTCATTCATTTGTTCACACGACATTTATTGAGTGCATCATATGTGCTGGGGCTGGAGATAGACTAATGAACAAAACAAACATTCCTGCCCTCATGGAAGGAGGGTCTTACCTTCCTGTGGAAGGTGATGTGATAAACAATAAACATGATAAGTGAGGAACTAACATAGTGTGTTAGAAGGTGGTCAGTGCTATGTGCTGTGGAGAGTATGGCAGAGTGTGGAGGTGGGAGTGCCTGGGAGGGGGTTAACATTAAAGTCAAGGGTCTGAGTGGACCTTATTGAGAAAGTGAGGGCAAGTGGGGCAGATTTGTTTTTCGCAGATTCATGCAGAAGGTGCCAGCCACAGGTGTTCCTCTCCTGTGAGAATTTACCCCAGTGTCTCTGGTCTGCGTCCTATATTGGATGCAACTGTATCGGATTCCACTCTTGTTTCCCCAGAATCCAGTGCAGGGTTCAGCCCGAATACGTGCTCAGAACTGTGTATCTAAGGATTACTCCACACTGGCCTGGACCTGAGATAGGGCAGCCTGATTGCCCTTGTTCTCTCAAGTGGGAAATCCTTCCCGGCACCGCCCGTCTTCAGAGGGAGTATCAGCCCATCCAGGCCCAGACCCCACAAGGCCATACCAAGGGGCGACAGTCCTTGCTGTGTTCATTGCCGTGTCCACACCAGGCCCCAAATTCCATCTGCCGCCAAATTCCAGGGCTGGAAATAATGAGGCAAATTGTCCCTCACCGCTGATTAACTTTCAAGTTGCTCTGCTAAACTGGGTGCAGTTGAAGTTTTAGCAAGCCTCCTGGGGACCTCAGGCGGCTTCGGTTTCAGCCTTGTAAAGAGCTGTTAAAGATCCAATCAAAATAAATAAAATCAGATCCAGGAAAGCGATGTGTTGGTGACTGCAGACCAAACACTCAGGATATTCAAGCGCCCCGCTTTTCCAGGGGGTTCCTTACACTCCACTGGCATGGGCCGTGATCCTCCCGCCCTGGAGCGACTGGAGGGAAAAGTGCTGGAGAGTCCCATCCTTGGGGCTAACTGCAGAGCGGAATCCTGTCCCTGTGAGCCTGCAGGGTGGCCGCTGGCCCTGTGCCCTAGCCCTGCTAGATTGTATTGGAGGCTAAATGCCAGCACCCTGAGATGCCTTATCACGCTGAGTCCTCCCCACAACAGGCTTGTCAGCACTGGGATGGTTTATACTTTTTAAAAATAATGTCTCTAGACAATAATCATACATTTTTAAAAAATTAGAAAGAATGAAAAGCCCAGGCCCTGGAAACATAAGGTCTAACCACAGAATCAGAAACTCCAAATTGGGAGATGGCCAGACGCCACAGAATGCGAGTGATGGACTTGTGAGCTGTTCACGTCAAAGGCATCGGAGCCACAGCGAGACAACCCAGAGGATGTGAAATCCCAGCACTTCAATACCAAACTGTCTGCCTACCAGGTGTCATTCAAACTGCTGTCATTCCACCCGCCTGTGATTCTGGACACCCAGTGAAGCAAGTTAAAGGCCACAGCAAGGCTGGAGAGAGGAGCGCTCTTTCCTCTCCCTGGTGAGGGACAGCCTCCTGCCTGGCCAGCCACCCCTTCTGGTTCCACGTGCACCCTCCCCTGGAATTAATGACTGGCTGATGCTTCCGCTGGAACTCTTCATCAAACCTTGGAAGAGAAATCAAAGGTGTTTGAGAGGAAAGTCATGTGTAATACCAAGAACCACCTCCCAGCTCCTAAGTTTCAGAGAAACCAGCAGGGAAGATATTGAAGTCCGTGCAGTTGGACACTGGTGCCCCAAGAGCATTGGACAAACTATTAGATATCATTGTGAACACCCCACTCCTGTCAGAGATGGCAAAACAGGTCCCAAGAAGGAGAAGAAGGACTCGGGGTTACTCAGGGGACCAGGTGAGTGGCATGTTTGGGAGCCAAGCCCTGTGAGCCCTCATTCCTCTCTCTTTCCTCGGCCCAGGTGCTGTTTGCCCTGAACCAAACCCTGCTGCAGCAGGAGAGTGTGCGGGCCGGGAGCCTGCAGGCCTCCTACACCACGGAGGACCTCATCAAGCACTACAACTGCGGAGACCTCAGCGCAGTCATCTTCAACCACGACACATCCCAGGTGAGGCTCCTCTCCAAAGACCTGGATACCTGAACTGAAGGCAGCCTCTGTCTTGCCTTTGCAGCTGCCCAACTTTATCAACACCACCCTCCCGCCACACGAGCAGGTGACGGCCCAGGAGATTGACAGCTACTTCCGCCAGGAGCTCATCTACAAGAGGAATGAGCGCATGGGGAAGAGGGTCATGGCGCTTCTACGGGAGAACGAGGACAAGATCTGCTTCTTTGCCTTCGGAGCAGGTTTGGGCCAGTGTGGGGAAGGGATTGTTTGCTGGCTGAGCCCCTTTTGTCACTTGTGTTCCAGGTCACTTTCTGGGGAACAACACAGTCATCGACATCCTGCGGCAGGCAGGGCTGGAGGTGGACCACACACCCGCCGGGCAGGCCATACACAGGTAAGCCACATCTGGGTGTGCCTTGGCCCTCACATGTGCCCCATGTGCCATTACCTCTTTCCAGCCCTGCCCCCCAGAGCCCAGCGCCCTCTCCTGAGGGGACCTCGACGAGCCCGGCCCCAGTGACCCCAGCTGCCGCTGTCCCCGAAGCACCCTCTGTGACCCCCACCGCCCCACCAGAGGATGAGGATCCAGCCCTGTCCCCACACCTCCTGCTCCCCGACAGCCTCAGCCAGCTGGAGGAGTTTGGCCGGCAGAGGAAGTGGCACAAGAGGCAGAGCACACACCAGCGGCCGCGGCAGTTCAATGACCTCTGGGTCCGCATCGAGGACAGGTGAGCCAGGGAGGGCAGGTCTGCCCAGGAGCGGTGACTCTGCCATGTGCTTCCTCCTTTCCAGCACCACCGCCTCACCACCCCCGCTGCCCCTGCAGCCCACCCACAGCTCGGGGACCGCCAAGCCCCCCTTCCAGCTTTCAGACCAGCTACAACAGCAGGACCCGCCAGGGCCCGCCAGCAGCTCGGCACCCACCCTGGGCCTTCTCCCCGCCATCGCCACCACCATCGCTGTCTGCTTCCTGCTGCATAGCCTTGGGCCCTCCTGACCTCGGCCACCCCAAGTGGAGAAGCCAGAGAAATGACACAGGGGTCTTCGGCCACACCCAACTGCTCCTGCCACCACCTCCAGGGGGTGCCCAACACGTCGAGGGCAGTCCACATGGGATTGGCTAGACACTCTAGAGCTTTACTGTACCCAAGTTACATCTTCTTTTTTGTAGAAGGATCTTAATTTCCCATAGTGCTATGGGGCTCTTTTGTAAAATACGTGTCCATATTAAAAAAGAAAAATGTATTTATTCTACCGATAAAACTATTCTTATGTGGCCTGTGTTATAACCCCCTAGCCCTAGTGCTGGCCCGGGAGGGGAACCCGGGACATCAGTGACCTCCTGTGGACTGTGGCTCTGGACTGGCTTGCTCTTGGATCACCGAAGCCTCCTGGGTCTGGGTTTGGCTTCTCCGACTGTGGGGCCCTCAGCAGGAGGGGCAGGCAGGCAGGCTTAGCCTTTGTGAAGCTGGATTTGGGAGCCAGAGGTGTGAACGTTGGCCATCCTCCCCTCTGCTGGATGCACCCGCGGCCTGGGAAGATAATTTAGGAAAGAGAATGCTGCTATTGTGAAACCCCTGAGTGTCTATCTGGCCCTCCAGAGCTCTTGGTAAGTGTTTTCAACCAAAGCGCTGGGGTGGGGTGGGAGGTGGGATACTGGTGCTGAGGAAAGCAGTCCCCACCCCACAGAACAAATGAATAAACTGAGATCCAGAGAGAACCAGGTGGGTAGCCCAAGGTCACACGGCAAGTGGGAGAGTGAGGACATAAATCCAGACCTCTCTGTTCTGGTGTCATGAATCCAGCTTGGGTTAAAGGAGAGGCTGTTGAAGTCCTGGCTAAATGGATTGAGCTGGGCCGAGGGACTGGAGTGGGCACAGGAGGGCAGTTTTAGAGACAGGGGCTTAGGCCTCACATGATGTTAATAGTAATGAGAGCTGCCATTTTTCCAAAGCCTGCAGCGTGGCAAGCACTTTGCACACTTGCTTCACTGATTCTTGCGCTAGTTCTGTGAGATGTGACTATCCCCATTTCACAGATGAGGAAACTGAGCCCCCCAAAGAGGCGAAGGGACTTGCTGAAGATCCCCCAGCCAGGATGTGGCCCCAGATCAGTGTGATGCAAAACAATTCCTGCCTCCTGTTCCCTGTTCTGCCACGTTCTCTCTGCAAGGGAGCAGATCTCACCCAAACTGGGGCCAGCACAAGCTTTCACTCCACCAAGAAACCTTTTGGCCGGCTGCTTATGTTGACCCCTCTGGCCAAAGGGCTCTGGCAACTGCATGTGCCATGTGTCGCATGTCCTGACTTGCCAGATCTTGGAGCCCACGAGAAGCTTTCCTGCCAAATCAAAGGCTGAGAGGTGGGCACAGCTGTGGGGCACCTGGGGAGGCACAGCAGCCAAGTGGGGAGGCAGGTGACAGGGACTCCGAGAGACTTTAGCCCCTCGGCTCCTCAAGGTGGTGGTTGAGGAGACAGAGGACCCAGGTGGGCTAACTCCCACCTGGGAGGCCTGAAACCCTATGGGGCAGGTGCCTCAGTAATTACAGAGTCCTGGAACCTGACAGCAGAAAGGACCCTTCACTTGATGGATAATAGTAACAGTAGGAGGAATAATAAGGCCCACAGAGAGGAGACACTTCTCCAAGGCTGCACAGCCGGGTGGGCCTGCTGACTCCCAGCCCAGTGCACCCCAACTTTATAGCTTCGTGGGTTTCCCTGGCAGGCTTGATGGCAGCTAATTGGCCCCAGTGCCATCTTGCCCAGCTTGGCAGCTATCTCCCTTCTGAGACGGCAAGTTCTGGGCAGCTCATGGGATGGTCAGGAGTCCCACGGGCATCTTGGCAGGCAGCTGAATTCTTTACAGCTCAGCCCTGATGGACGTGTTTGAGCTTGAGACCTGGCAGGAGACTGGAGCTCTGCCTTAGAGGGCCCAGCCAGCCCTGTGGGCACCATGCTCTAAACTGAACTTGACCTCAATCCAGGCTGGAGTTGGTTTATCCTTGGCAAAAATGTGACTTCCTATTTCTGAGCGGGAAGGGGCTTAGCTGACTTATAAAGCAGGCTCAGAAGTTGGACATCAAACGGATCGTGCAGTGCACTATTTGGATGAGATAAGTGTAAAGGAATTAGAAGCACACAGGCCAGATTCCTCTCTGTTTGGGGCAGAGTATGGCGTGAGACGTATTGAGATGGAGCTTGAGGTTAATTAAAGATGAAGCATTTGGGTAAACAGTCCAGGCACCTGACCGTGTGCCCAGATCTGTGCCAGGCACTGAGCCAAGAAGGTAAATTAATGCAGCTTGTAATTACTGAGCACATGCAATGCCAGGCTCTGTATTAGAGCTGAATCTAACCACTCTCCTTGGCCCAGAGGAACTCATTATCAAGATGGGACAAGCAGTGCAATGCTAGATTACGTCGTCCTGGCCCCTAACTTCAGGAAGATTCAGCCTTAGTCTTTCCCAGATCCCTCCTCTGGGCATATTAGGGGATCCTAAACTCTCCCTTACCCTAATTCAAGTGTTTAAAGAAAGATGGCTAGACTAACCGATGGAGTAGACATGTACCTACAGGAGAGCAAGAGCCAATGTGGTCAGACATCTGTTGCCAAAGTTCACTGATCTCTGAGGACCACCAGCTGGCCAGGGTCTGAAATGAACTCAACTTGCTGACTTATGACCCAAAAGACTTGAGGCACATATGCAGGAATCTGCATGTCTGGGGCACTTGAATTCTCTCATCCTGGGCCAGAGAACCACCATTCCATAAGCAGCAACCCACACCTTTGACACGATCTATCCACCACTAACTGACATTTCTTCCAGAAACGTTCTTTGTGCCCAGCCTCATAAAATGCTCCTGTTGCTCTGAGAAATTTGTGTGCACTTCTTAGACTTTTCTGTTTGACTGTGAGGCAGGCAGGAAAGATGAAAGGTCTGAGACCCAGCAGGTAAAGTGATCTGCTTAAGGTCGGGCAGCATGTTATTGTGGCCCTGGGTCCTCTACCTCTCACGAAAGCTGACTGTGTGATGAAGGGCTCTCTGGGGCATGTTGGAATGGCCATGTCCCCAGGTCTTCCTCCAGTGGTGGGTCTGATGCACCAGCAGCCAGATGAAGACAGGGAGAGCCCTGTCATCCACAGTGGAGGGAGAAGAATCAGGCTGCCAGGGAGCTGCAAAGGGCTGCTGAGGATGCCTCCAGTCCTGAGAGTCAAAGATCTGGGATCTAGGAAGCATGGAACCTTGTGCTGGTTATGAACAAATTTGTCCTTGCATTGAAAGACCCTAAGCATATTTTCTTCATGCTAAATAATGTGTTATCTACAACTTCCTGGCCTCGGCTAGACCTGGACAAGCCTAGGTGCTCAGGCCCCTTGTCCCACTTGCCTAATCTCCAGCCCAGGGCCATTGTCACAGTGGATCCCAAAGAGGAGGGAAAGTCCTTCTACCAAAAGGAAAGTCTATTGAAAATGCTGTGAAGGACAAGAGAAGTTCTCCAGGGAATTGCAGCTTTGATGGCATCCTGTGTGGCAGACAGCAGAATTGGGGCTGGTGATAGTTTTTCAGTGACTGTGAGATAAGAACCAGAGTCCTCAGCCTCACCCTGAAGTGTCCGCTAGACCCTTCGTGACCCAACCCTGCTGACCAGCCACGTCTCTCATGTCTCTTACCCTGTGCCTGGCCAGCGTGATGTGCAGTCATCTCTAGAATAGACAGGATGTTTCACACATGCTGCTCCCTACCCCTGGAAACTCCCTTCTCTCCCCTGTAACTGCTCATCCATTGAGGATCAACACAGATAGCACTTCCTCCAGGAAGCCCCCTCCCATTCCTTTGTGCTTTCTTAGCATCTATCACAATACCCACTGCCCAGTGTTGTGACTATCTAGTGTGTATCTGCTCCTCTCGGACTGTGAGCAGCTTAATGGCAGGGGTCATGTAAATTTGTTTTTGTACCCTCATCTGACACAAAGGTGGTGCTCAACAGATGTGTAGAGAGAGAAAGGAAGGGAAGGAAGCTGAAGGAAGGGGAGGAAGAAAGGAATGAAGGCAGAAAAGAAGGAGAGAGGCAGACCTTAGTTCCACCAGTGGCATAATTTCCACCAAGCCAAAGCTGTCTGGGGATGGCCCGGAGCCCCCAAGGGTGGCAGGTTTCCCATCGGGAGAGGTGTTTGAGCAGGGGCAGTGTGCCCACTGGCTGAAGAAGTGGTAGGAGAGTTGACATCTTGCCAAGGGCCTGGTGTAGATGACATTGAGGGTCCCTCCTGGCTCTGCAATGATCAAGTTCTATGAACATTGTTATTTTTCCAGAAATTCATCTGAGCAGCCAAAAAAAATCACCCCGCTGGCTGTCTAAACCAGTAAGGTTCAGGAATAAGTCCAGCCTCCCCACTCCACCCACAACCACCACCACCCCTCACAGCGCCCCCTTCAATGACCCAGCTGGGCTTGACTGCTGCCTTTGGGTGGGGGAACTTCTGAAAGGTGGAGGAGGAGTGAACTGGAACCCAGGCCTGCAGCCCAGCCCAGAGCTCCTTCCCGCTCTGCCCCACTCCCTGACCCCAGGGGAGGAAAGGGTTCACGAGAACTGATTGACCCCCTACTTGGCTCTTTCCAGGGAGCATCGGCTATCCTCACCCTTTCTCCAAGTGGGAGCTGGGCTCTTCCTTTCCGGAGATACTCTGGATACTCCTTCACTTTGCTGGATGACCTTGGGCAAGTTCCTGTCCCTCTCTGAGCCTTCACTTCCTCATCTGTCAAATGAAGACCTTGATTCCTGCCTGGGCAGTTCTAGGGCTGGAGGGCAGGGGTGACATGGACAATCTTGGGCCTCCATGGAGATGAGGTGCTTGGCTTTCTTCCCAGGACCCACAGGCTGCCATGGGATTGAAAGCATGTGGAGGTGGGAAAGGTGACAGAGTAGCATGCCTCCAAGGCCCCCTTCATCCCAGTCCTGCTGTGGGGAAAGTGGGCTTTGAACGGGATCCAAGTCTAAGATGTTTCCGGTGAGCTGCCAGGGACAAAGGGCTCTCAGACATCTTGGGTCCCCAGTGGCTGGGGTGGGCAGGGGCTGATTCAGCCAAAGGAGGCTCTAGCCCAGAACAGAGGAAGCCAGAGCCCCTGCCCCATTCTTGAGCCTCACAGAGCTTGTCCCCGAGTTGATTCACTGTGCAACACAGGCTTCAGATTCATGTATTTGAAAGGTATTCATGATGTTGTTCTCTTATCACCTCTGCCCCTCACCTCTGTGAATTATCATGAAGAGTCCTTTAAGAGTATAAATAGAAGACAAAGAAAGATGCTATTAATGTTATTTTGCCAAAAATATTTTTGTAGCATAATATATTAATAAAAGATATTATGAATTCAATGGCTTAGTGTTTCTGTGTGACAGCTCCTCTC